TTGTACACTCACATTCAAAGCAGCAACATTCACAATAGCCAAAAGGTGGAAGCAACCCAAATGTCCATGGAGGGATGAATGGTTATGCAAAATGTGGTACATCTATACAATGGAATATTATTCAGTTGTAAAAAGGAAGGAAATTCTGACACATGCTACGAAATGGAAGGATCTTGAAGATATTATGTTAAGTGAAAGAAGCCAGACCCAAAAAGACAAATACTGTATAATTCCACTCATATCAGGTGCCTAGAGTAGTCAAGGGGAAGTTACTGTTTAATCGCGATAGAGTTTCAGTTTGGGAAGATAAGAAAGTTCTAGAAAAGAATGGTGGTGGTGGTTACAGAACAATGTGAGTGTACTTGGTGCCACAGAACTGTATGCAGTACTTACAAATGGTTACAATGGTAAATTTAGGCCAGGAGTGGTGGCTCATGCCTGTAATCCCAGCATTTTGGGAGGCCAAGGCAGGAGGATTGATTGAGGCCAGTAGTTTAAGACCATCTTGGGCAACACGGTGAGATCCCCATCTCTATAAAAATACATTTTAAAAATTTAAAAATTAGCTGGGCGTGGTAGCACACGCCTGTAGTCCCAGCTACTCGGGAGACTGAAGTGGGAGGATCACTTAAGCCAGAAGTTCAAGGCTACAGTGAGCTATGATCGCGCCACTGCACTCCAGCCTGGGCGACAGAGCGAGACCCTTCTAAAAAATAAAAAGGTAACATACATGTGTATGTATTGTAACACCATTAAAAAACAGAAATTTAAACGAAGAAAAGTTGGCTTCTAGCCCTTTGATCTAGCAAAGCTGACAGTGTCCTCACCTACCAATATAGGTAGATGACTCCTTACACGTGGACAAGCACATCCACCTGGCCGCTTCTCCCCTTTCCTCCCCTCCCCCGTTCCTCTCCTCCCCAACACATCCAGGTTCCGACCCTGCCACCCCCAACGAGTCTCACTGCGCAGGCGCGGAGCGGTGGGCAGGAGCGGGCGTGGCCTGACTCTGCGCCTGTGCGGAATTCCAGCTGCGACTGCTGAGGGAGAAAATGATGCCCAGGTTGGGCTCCCCGGCCCACCGGCCGAGGAGAGGCCTGCGCTGCACACGCGCAGACCGAGCATCCGCGTCAAGAGGCGAAGAGAGCGCGCGCTCCCCACGTCCTGCGCTCCTGGCTGCCGGGCATTCGTCTCAGCCGTGACTCTCGCCAGGCCGGGGCTGGCGCGCCCACGTCTGAAGAGCGATGCCCCGGGAGATCATCACCCTGCAGCTGGGCCAGTGCGGCAACCAGAGTGAGCAAGCGAGCGCCGGCCCCGCCGGTCTCCAGCAGACCCGGGCATCTCCCCCCTCCCCCAGTTGGGTTCGAGTTCTGGAAACAGCTGTGCGCCGAGCATGGTATCAGCCCCGAGGGCATCGTGGAGGAATTCGCCACCGAGGGCACTGACCGCAAGGACGTCTTTTTCTACCAGGTGCCCCCAGCGACTTGGCCGGGGGCGGCAGTGATTGGGCCCCCTCCTGGACTCCCCTTGACAGGCAGACGATGAGCACTACATCCCCCGGGCCGTGCTGCTGGACTTGGAACCCCGGGTGATCCACTCCATCCTCAACTCCCCCTATGCCAAGCTCTACAACCCAGAGAACATCTACCTGTCGGAACATGGAGGAGGAGCTGGCAACAACTGGGCCAGCGGATTCTCCCAGGTGTCCTAGCGACCATTCCAGAGACCTTTGATGCCTGACCCTCCCTTTCCATATCTCTATACAGGGTGAGAAAATTCATGAAGACATCTTTGACATCATAGACCGAGAAGCAGATGGAAGTGACAGTTTGGAGGTGAAGTTATGGAGTGGGGGAAGGAATGGGCAATTTGACCTTTTGTCCTTGGTTTCTGAAACAGCTCCAGAACAGCTCCAGAGTGATAAAGGTGAAAGACAGTCTTTTGTTATTTATAACAAGAACTGAGTCTGTTTATTCCTGTATACACACAGGGCTTCGTGCTGTGTCACTCCATCGCTGGGGGTACGGGTTCTGGCCTGGGCTCCTACCTCCTGGAGCGACTGAATGACAGGCAAGCCTGTGTTTGGGGAGAGGGCATTAACCGTTCACTATGCCACCATCCTCTTTTCTCTCAGGTACCCCAAGAAGCTAGTGCAGACTTATTCAGTGTTTCCCTACCAGGACGAGATGAGCGACGTAGTGGTTCAGCCCTACAATTCACTCCTGACACTCAAGAGGCTGACGCAGAACGCAGATTGTGTGGTGAGCAAAGAAAGAGTTGAGGGGCTGGGTGTCAAGATGCTGTGATGCTCTTCTGTCCCCCCAGGTGGTGCTGGACAACACAGCCCTGAACCGGATTGCCACAGACCGCCTGCACATCCAGAACCCGTCCTTCTCCCAGATCAACCAGCTGGTGGGCCCCCACTCCCGGACTCCTTTGGACTGCGAGCCCCATGACATGGCACGCCTGTCCCCAGGTGTCCACCATCATGTCGGCCAGCACCACCACCCTGCGCTACCCCGGCTACATGAACAATGACCTCATCGGCCTCATCGCCTCGCTCATTCCCACCCCACGGCTCCACTTCCTCATGACCGGCTACACCCCGCTCACTACAGACCAGTCAGTAAGAGCAGCCTTCAGTGTCCCAGGCCAGGCCTGGCCGGGTCCCTGTCTCACTGTCCCATCAGGTGGCCAGCGTGAGGAAGACCACGGTCCTGGATGTCATGAGGCGGCTGCTGCAGCCCAAGAACGTGATGGTGTCCACAGGCCGAGACCGCCAGACCAACCACTGCTACATCGCCATCCTCAACATCATCCAGGGAGAGGTGGACCCCACCCAGGTAGGGGAGGCCCCTTCATCCCGCGCCCTGGAGGCCACCTCCACTGCTCCTATGCCCACCCCAGGTCCACAAGAGCCTGCAGAGGATCCGGGAACGGAAGTTGGCCAACTTCATCCCGTGGGGCCCCGCCAGCATCCAGGTGGCCCTGTCGAGGAAGTCTCCCTACCTGCCCTCGGCCCACCGGGTCAGCGGGCTCATGATGGCCAACCACACCAGCATCTCCTCGGTGAGTCTAGGTTTCTATTCTTCTTAGAAGAGGCTCGCATTTTGGAGATTTTCATCTCTTTCAGCTCTTTGAAAGTTCCTGCCAGCAGTTTGACAAGCTGCGGAAGCGGGATGCCTTCCTCGAGCAGTTCCGTAAGGAGGACATGTTCAAGGACAACTTTGATGAGATGGACAGGTCTAGGGAGGTTGTTCAGGAGCTCATTGATGAGTACCATGCGGCCACCCAGCCAGACTACATTTCCTGGGGCACCCAGGAGCAGTGATTTCCCTCCCCACTACTCCTTCTCCTTCTAGATGGTAACCACAGCCTCGACCATGCCTGCTCCCTCTGACCCAGCTTCACCTCATGGACAACCCTTCTTGGTTCATCTCCAGCCCGTGAGCTGGTCCTGCTTCCTCCCTTCCATGCCCTAACTTTTAATATGCTTGTTCAGCTCTAATAAAGTAATAAAGCTTGGTTGTCAGTATAGCCAGGGCTTGATCTGTGAATACGGGGGGGTG